GATTCCACATTATGGTGAGTTGTATAATTATTTTATTATATATTACAATGTAATAATAATAGAAGTAAAGTGCGCAATACACGTAATGTGCTTGAATCATCCTGAAACCGTCTGCCACCCGGCCCTGGTCCATGGAAAAATCCTCTTCCGTGAAACTGGTCCCTGGTGCCAAAAAGGTTGGGGACCACTGGTTTATCCAGGGTCATCCAGGTTGGAGTGGGGTCAGGAGAAATGGGGAAATTTAGGTAAAAGTATACAAAGTTACAAACACGTAGGATGAACAAATGGGAAGACCTAATGTACAACATGAGGGCTATAGTTAATGATAGTGGTATTCAGGATTTATGCTAAATAAGTAGATTATAGCTGCTCTTGCCCCAAGGGGGGAAATGTGTAATTATAGGAGTTGATGGATATGTCATACAAATAACTTAAATACACAGAATAAAAACTATTTTAGTTTAAAAAGGAACAATATTTATAAAAAAATAAAGTGAGCTCGAAAACATTCAAATAACTGCTTAAAAATTAAAAAGTAATATCACATAATTTAATAGAAGGAAAGAAAGAGCAAGACAGCAAGAAAGAAAAGGCACCATAAAGAAAAACAATTTTGGCCCCTCCTCATTTGTAGTCTTAAGCTGCCTCTACTCCCTCGCCTTGAAAAGCCACGGGCTTCCGAGGGATGGAGGTCAAAGCCAGAGTAAAGAAAGTTCCCGGGGGAGGCCACTCCCCAGCTGATGACTTTCCAGTTCCAGTTAGTGTCGGAGTCCCAGTTCCTCTCCTTAACCACCGGACAAACGTCTCTGGAGTCTCTCCAATGAGCAAGAAAGCAAGTCGGGGGTAGGGGAGGGGCCTCACACCAGGGGGTGGGCGCAGTCCCTCCTCCAGCTCCTTCACCCTCCAGTAGTCTCGTGGGTCCCCGAGCGCCAGCGCGGGAACCGGGAAAAGGAAACCGTGTTGTGTACGTAAGATTCAGGAAACGAAACCAGGAGCCGCGGGTGTTGGCGCAAAGGTTACTCCCAGACCCTTTTCCGGCTGACTTCTGAGAAGGTTGCGCAGCAGCTGTGCCCGGCAGTCTAGAGGCGCAGAAGAGGAAGCCATCGCCTGGCCCCGGCTCTCTGGACCTTGTCTCGCTCGGGAGCGGAAACAGCGGCAGCCAGAGGTGCGCGGGCGGCTTTCTCTGCCGCCTCCTGGTGGTTTTAAGCATATTTGTTTTGTTTGTTCAGCATAAAATACACAAGAGGATTTTTATGGAATGGCTCCTTGTTACAAGGTACTTTGCATTTATAATCAGCCACAGTCACCTCAGTTTCATCCCGTATCTTACAAGTATGATGTGCTGTATACTCAAAGCCTCACCACCTGCTTGCCCCACCCATTTGCTTAAATGTATCAATTTTTTCTAAGCTTAACTTTTACCAAAACTGGAGTTCAACAGATGAATATTTTTCCTTCTTAGATGTTAACTAAACATTTTTAAAGGTACAAAATTTATGTACAAACATAACCCAAATGACATGGAAGTTACTTGATTTGTGACTTACCTCTGTAATGTTCCCCTGGCCTACTTGAAATTCCTACCTTTCCTCTAGTCTAGTATCTTATTCTCAGTTATTCGGAGGAAGTTAGGGACCTAGAATTCTTGTTTTCAGAGCAGTAGAATTTTGCTAACATAATTCAAAACATTTATCCCTATCTTGGGGCTTGAAGAGAATGTGAAATGCTTTATCTTCTGTTTTGAGGGAATGAGGGAAGGAGCTTGTTCTTAGGCAATTAACAAGTAAATTTAAATAAATAATCCAAATCTGGTGTGGGTAAACAAATTTTAGTTTTAGGAACTTTCAAAATTAAGTATGCTTCCCCTTTGGGTTCCAGATTTTACAGTAATACTTTTTGAAAGCAGTAAGATAAAAATTTCAGGACCTCAAGAGATGGGTCAAAAGAGTTTCACTGTAATATGAATTTTGAAGCCAGAACTGGAAATCCCCTGTGCTGTGTCTTCCTCTTCGTGGTAGTAGAGGTTACAGTTATCAAATAGTCCAGAGAAGCAATGGGAACTTATGATTTCTGATAGAAAAATTTTAACAGAGATGTACTTGTATGCAAATAATATATGATGCCTCAGTTTCCTCCAAAGTCTTAGTTAACAGAGTTAGAAAAAATCAGATTATATTTGAAGTTCTGTGTTCATACTGGAGTAATTATTATTCCAATGGTACAATATACAACATAACTTTATTACATTTTTTGGTACAGCATAAAGATGATTTTCCCTTTCTCTGAGTATTTCTGAAATTTAAAATGAAATAAGTGTGGTAGAAGCCATTATTTATGAATTATCATGCTAAATTAATTAACTCATTAATTCATTCAGGGCACACCCAGTTATTCCCCAAACTGAGTGATGTATTTCTGGGAATAGACTTATTAAGCTTGAGAAAACCCAAAGGATCATTATAACAGCAAACAGGAATGTAGGCATCCACATAGTGGATGACTTTAGTGACCTGGCACACAGTGCCTTATCTACTTGGCACATGTACAGGTACAAGGAACACTTAACATTTTGCACCAGAGCTTATTACATACCACTTTCAATGCTTGAGATATTATATAAATGCTAAAATTCTAAAACCTATAGTAAAGCAAAGACCCAGATTTTATACTGCAGTAGTTTTGCCAGTAAGTCTCATCCTCACTAACTTATCTTTTAAGATTAAAAATAATGTAACCAAGTGGGAAGAAAAAGAGCAAATATGAACAAATTGTCATTGTTTTAGAATCTGCTTCTTTTCCTTTCCGGTATTTCTGTGCAAGGAGAGAATGATCTCTGACCTTGTGAAAGGCAAATACCATGTGTATTCATGGTTGTTATTCATTTGGCAACGACTTGAAACTCATGACACTCCCTGCTGAAGATCCTCCACCTATTCTTAACAGCTGGGCTCCCCAGCTCCTGGATCACCAACCAGTACCAGTCTGTGGCCTGTTAGGAACTGGGCTTGTACAGCAGGAGCTGAGCAGCTGGAGAGTGAGCAAAGTTTCATCTGTATTGACAGCTGCTCCCCATCGCTCACATACATTACCACCTGAGCTCAACCTCCTGTCAGATCAGCAGTGGCATTAGATTCTCATAGGAGCAAGAACCCTATTGTGAACTGCATGTGTGAGGGATCTAGGTTGCGCACTCCTTATGAGAATCTAATGCCTGATGATCGGTCACTGTCTCCCATCACCCCCACATGGGACTGTCTAGTTGCGGGAAAACAAGCTCAGGGCTCCCACTGATTCTACCTTATAATGAATTGTATAATCCTTTTGTTATATATTACAATGTAATAATAATAGAAATAAAGTGCACAATAAATGTAATGCGCTTGAATCATCCCAAAACCATCCCCTGCTTCACTGGTCCATGTCTTCCACAAAACCGGTCCCTGGTGCCAAAAAGGTTGGGGACCACTGTTTACCAGGATGCATAGCATGGGTTTATGAATTCCCTATCTTTGCAGCACATCCTTTATTTCTGGCTTGCATGGGACTTGAAAGCCTAAAACAACTAAATGCTAAGAAAAATTATTTTTAAAATGATGACAAAAATATTTTCTATTTCAGATGTATAGATCTGCAATCCAGAAACTATGAATTTTTTTCAGTTGAGTAGTCTGTTTGCCAAAAAATAAAAAAGTAACACAAACACATCTTTTGATTTATTTCAGGACCACATAAACCCATTTTGAATTATTCAACCATTGCTGAACTTCTTGAGTATGTATAATTAAGAGTTGACTATAATTGGAACAGTGTGTTAATGTCAGATCTTCTTTTTCAGAACTGTTTTAATCATGGACAAACAAAGTAAGTAATTTATTTTAAATGTTTACTTTCCTCAGACATCTATTTACCTCTCCTTGAATTGCAGACTCACAGATGAATGCTTCTCACCCGGAAACAAACTTGCCAGTTGGGTATCCTCCTCAGTATCCACCGACAGCATTCCAAGGTAAAGCAGTTGCTGAAAGAAGAAAAAGTAAAGTTACAAATCATTTCACTTGTTTGTATTTCAGGACCTCCAGGATATAGTGGCTACCCTGGGCCCCAGGTCAGCTACCCACCCCCACCAGCCGGCCATTCAGGTCCTGGCCCAGCTGGCTTTCCTGTCCCAAATCAGCCAGTGTATAATCAGCCAGTATATAATCAGCCAGTTGGAGCTGCAGGGGTACCATGGATGCCAGCGCCACAGCCTCCATTAAACTGTCCACCTGGATTAGAATATTTAAGTCAGGTAATTTCAAAGACACAAAATACTCATAAAAAATACATACCACTTATTTTTTTTCCTGCTATAGATAGATCAGATACTGATTCATCAGCAAATTGAACTTCTGGAAGGTATGTATTCATTGTTTTAATCCTGTTTCTATGGTGATTATGATTTCGTCTTTTATGTTTTTAGTTTTAACAGGTTTTGAAACTAATAACAAATATGAAATTAAGAACAGCTTTGGACAGAGGGTTTACTTTGCAGCGGAAGATACTGATTGCTGTACCCGAAATTGCTGTGGGCCATCTAGACCTTTTACCTTGAGGATTATTGATAATATGGGTCAAGAAGTCATAACTCTGGAGAGACCACTAAGATGTAGCAGCTGTTGTTGTCCCTGCTGCCTTCAGGAGGTCTGTGATCAATTACCAGGGCACTTTGTAAATTACATTTACATATATTATTTTGCCTTTGTAGATAGAAATCCAAGCTCCTCCTGGTGTACCAATAGGTTATGTTATTCAGACTTGGCACCCATGTCTACCAAAGTTTACAATTCAAAATGAGAAAAGAGAGGATGTACTAAAAATAAGTGGTCCATGTGTTGTGTGCAGCTGTTGTGGAGATGTTGATTTTGAGGTAAGAGATGTCATAATGTTTATAAGATTTGCAAAGTATTTAATACTTTTTTTTTTCAATTTAGATTAAATCTCTTGATGAACAGTGTGTGGTTGGCAAAATTTCCAAGCACTGGACTGGAATTTTGAGAGAGGCATTTACAGACGCTGATAACTTTGGAATCCAGTTCCCTTTAGACCTTGATGTTAAAATGAAAGCTGTAATGATTGGTGCCTGTTTCCTCATTGTAAGTCTGTTCTTATTAATCTTGATTATAGAAAATTCATTTGTATACTTTTGTTTTTATCTAGGACTTCATGTTTTTTGAAAGCACTGGCAGCCAGGAACAAAAATCAGGAGTGTGGTAGTGGATTAGTGAAAGTCTCCTCAGGAAATCTGAAGTCTGTATATTGATTGAGACTATCTAAACTCATACCTGTATGAATTAAGCTGTAAGGCCTGTAGCTCTGGTTGTATACTTTTGCTTTTCAAATTATAGTTTATCTTCTGTATAACTGATTTATAAAGGTTTTTGTACATTTTTTAATACTCATTGTCAATTTGAGAAAAAGGACATATGAGTTTTTGCATTTATTAATGAAACTTCCTTTGAAAAACTGCTTTGAATTATGATCTCTGATTCATTGTCCATTTTACTACCAAATATTAACTAAGGCCTTATTAATTTTTATATAAATTATATCTTGTCCTATTAAATCTAGTTACAATTTATTTCATGCATAAGAGCTAATGTTATTTTGCAAATGCCATATATTCAAAAAAGCTCAAAGATAATTTTCTTTACTATTATGTTCAAATAATATTCAATATGCATATTATCTTTAAAAAGTTAAATGTTTTTTTAATCTTCAAGAAATCATGCTACACTTAACTTCTCCTAGAAGCTAATCTATACCATAATATTTTCATATTCACAAGATATTAAATTACCAATTTTCAAATTATTGTTAGTAAAGAACAAAATGATTCTCTCCCAAAGAAAGACACATTTTAAATACTCCTTCACTCTAAAACTCTGGTATTATAACTTTTGAAAGTTAATATTTCTACATGAAATGTTTAGCTCTTACACTCTATCCTTCCTAGAAAATGGTAATTGAGATTACTCAGATATTAATTAAATACAATATCATATATATATTCACAGAGTATAAACCTAAATAATGATCTATTAGATTCAAATATTTGAAATAAAAACTTGATTTTTTTGTATATTTGATTTTTGTTTTTAAACGAAATGTGTT